TGAGGCAGGAGAATTGCATGAACTTGTGAGGTAGAGGTTGCAATGAGCCAAGATCATGCCACTGCATTCCAGCCTGGGTGGCAGAAAGAGACTCTGTCTTAAAAAAAAAAAAAAGAAAAAAGAAAAAGAAATTTACTTATGCCCTCACTCCCTTTTATGGTCAAATCTTCTCCCATTCCTAACCCCTGGTAAACTCATTTAAGTCCTTACACTTCTTCCTCATTCTTCCTTGAACCCACTTAAATCAATCTTTCATCCTTACCACTCCATTGAAACTGTTCTTGCACATAGCATCAACCATCTTCATGTTGCTGCATCAAGGGGTCAATTTTAATTTTTTATTTTACTCAATTTCTCAGGGGCATTTGATCACTCTTTATTTTTTGAAACACTTTTAATTTGGCTTCTGGAATATCATATTCTGCTGGCTTTCTTTCTAATTCAGTATCTGCTACTTTTCAGTTTCTTTGCTAAATTATTTAATTTTTTTAGAGTCAGGGTCTTACTCTGTTGCCCCAGCTGAAGTGCAGTGGTATGGTCATGGCTCATTGCAACCTTGAATTCCTGGTCTCAAGTGATGCACCTGCCTCAGCTCCCTGAGTAGCTGGAACCAGAGACACATGCAACCACACTCAGCTAATTAAAACAATTTTTTGACCAGGTATGGTGGCTCATGTCTGTAATCCCAGGACTTTGGGAGGCCAAGGTGGGTGGATCACCTGAGGTCAGGAGTTCAGACCAAGCTGACCAACATGATGAAACCCAGTCTCTACTAAAGAAAAAAAAAATACAAAATTAGCTGGGTGTGGTGGCTGGCACATGCCTGTAATCCCAGCTACTTAGGAGGCTGAGGCAGGAGAATCGCTTGAACCCGAGAGGTGGAGGATGCAGTGAGCCAAGATTGTGCCATTGCACTCTAGTTTGGGCAAGAAGAGTGAAACTCCATCTCCCCCAAATCATTTGTGGTTTTTTTTGTTTGTTTTTGTTTTTGTTTTTGTTTTTTACAAACAGGGTTTTTTTTTAAATTAATTAATTTATTTTTTGCCACCCAGGCTTATCTCAAACTTCTGGCCCCCATCAATCCTCCCACCTCAGCCTTCCAAAGTGTTGGGATTACAGTCATAAGCCACTGCATCTGGCTTGGATCTTTTGCTGACCTCAAAATGTTGGACATCCTCAAAGTTGATACCTAGACTTCATCCATACTCACTTCCCCAAATTATATAATTATGTCACTTCATGTGCCACTTTAAGCTTAAATGCAAGCTTATTTCTCCAGCTTTCACCTCTCTTTTAAATACCTCTTATGTACTTAACTGCATTCGGGTATCTAATAGACATCTTAATAAACATCTTAAACTTAACATCAGGTGTTTAACAGGCATCTTAAACTCAAACAGATCTCTTGATCTTCCACCTGTACTACCACCACCACAAAACTTAACCTATTTTCCCCCACAACTTCTCCAATTCAGGAAATGTCACTACCATTCTTCCAGTTGCTGTGGCCAAAAATCTAAGAGTCATACTTAATTCCCCTCTCTCTCCTTTTGCACTTTCTATTTAATCCATAAGCAATTCCTATTAATTCTACTTTCAGAATTTATACTAAAGTCTGACCACTTCATATCACCAGCACTGTCTAATCTTAGCCACTATCTTTACTCTCCTACACTAAATTCCCACTAACGTTCTCCCTGCTTTTCTTTCACTTCTATACTGCTTTCCTCACAGTGTCTGAGTGATATTGTAAATTAAGTAAGAATTGTCCATAGCTCCCCATCACACCTAGAATGAAATCCAAAACTATTGCCAAGTCCATAAAGTGCCCATGACTGGATCCTTCCTATTTCTCAGACACCGATAACTAACCCCTGCCCCCTTACTTGGTCAGCTCCAGGTGCCCTTGCCTTCTCATTCCTCCTTGTACAAGCGTATTTCCTCCTCAGGATACTTGCATTCGATGTTTTCTCTGCCAGGGATGCTCTTTCCCAAATATTCAGAAGGCTTGTTTCCTGATTTCATTTAGGTTTTTACTGAATCTATCTAAATCTATCTAAACAGTTAAGACCATCTTAAGATGCTCTGTATCTTATTTCTCTGCTTTATTTTTCTTAGAGAACCAATCACCCTCTGAAAGAATATTATATACTTATTTTTAAATTGGCTCTCTACCACTATAATATGAATTTCTTGACATCAAAGATTGTCATTCATGTTTACTCCCATCACTCCAGGGCCATGCACAACGTCTGGCATACAGTGAGCACTTCAAATTATTTGCTGTATGGACAAGTGTATGGAATATGATTTTATGCTCTCTCCTATTGACACTTTTCTCCTACCTAAGGAACTAATTATTCAAGTAAACATTTAACCTAAGAAAAAGTAAGTATCTCAAACCAAGCTTGGCTAAAATAAATAATAGTAATGACACAATATTTACTGAATAAGTAAATTCCAGGCACTAGTCTAAGCTCCTTAATCTTCACAAAAACTCTGTGAGGTAGGTACCACAATTATCTACACTTTACCGACAAGGAAACTAAAGCACAGAGAGGTGAAACATTTCTCCCACAGTCACACAGCTTGTAAGAGGAAGAGCCAGTACTCAAATCTGTGTCATCCAGCTACAAAGCCTCCATTTTCCCCAGAATTATTTTTTCTTGATCATTGAGCCATAATATTATGGTCAAGTCCTTGGGATAGAAGAGAATTTTTGGAGAAATTTGAATTCCTTTTCTGGACCTAAGCCTCCTCTGATCTGAAATTGGTAAACAAAGGGTCTCTATGCCTTGAGTATGAGGCTGTGCACTCTCCTTGCCTGACTCTGTTGTTCCCTTGAGAGAGTCAATCCAAAGCTGGATCCTCAAGACTTTTGAAAGGAGGCGGTGGGAATGGGAATGAGGAGCTTGAAGAAGGAGCTGCTAAGTAGTTAGCAAAGATGCCACCTCCTAGTCACAGACAACACAAGTCATTGGCAATTACTTTGTGATCATAAAAAAGAACGATGTGTTGTTCTGTGGGCAGGTGCTCTGTGGGTGATGCAGAATATGGGAAAAGGAGCAGAGAGAAAGAAGAAAAGAAGCAGGGGTAAGATAAGGAGGGAGGAAGAGAAGATGAAAGAAGGAAGGGGAGAAGAGAGAAAGAGGGAAAGAGGGAGGAAGAGAGAGATGCAGGGAGGGTCCAGGGGATGGAGGGTGTGGTGTTGGGGAAGCTCTCAAAGGATTTAAACTTTGGAGATTTGTGGGATTTGCTGCTCTGTACTGATCTCTGCTGAATTCTCTCCCAGCTCCACTCTGTGAACCTGCCGGTGAGTTGCACTTCCTTTTCTTCTTCAAGGTCGGGTCTTCCTATGTCATCTTGTGTCCACACAGGGGTCCCTGTCGCTGATGTGAGCTTGGAGACTCAGCCCCCAGGAGGACAGGTGATGGAGGGAGACAGGCTGGTCCTCATCTGGACTGTCTCTTACAGTCTACTGTCTCCCTCAGTCCCGGTGTCTCGCCCAATCCTCATGCTCAGGGCTCCCAGGGCCCAGGCTGCAGTGGAGGATGTGCTGGAGCTTCACTGTGAGGCCCTGAGAGGCTCTCCTCCGATCCTGTACTGGTTTTATCACGAGGATATCACCCTGGGGAGCAGGTCGGCCCCCTCTGGAGGAGGAGCCTCCTTCAACCTTTCCCTGACTGAAGAACATTCTGGAAACTACTCCTGTGAGGCCAACAATGGCCTGGGGGCCCAGCGCAGTGAGGCGGTGACACTCAACTTCACAGGTATAGCTCAGGCTATGGAACTGTCTTGGTCATGAGCAGATCATGCACAGGTCTCTCCCTCTAGTGCCTACTGGGGCCAGAAGCAATCATCTTACCTCAGGAGTCATTGAGGGGCTGCTCAGCACCCTTGGTCCAGCCACCGTGGCCTTATTATTTTGCTACGGCCTCAAAAGAAAAATAGGTTAGTATTTAAAGAGAGTGGCATTTTGTTACTTTATGTGTATGCTCATTTGTTTTTCTTTCAGGAAGACGTTCAGCCAGGGATCCACTCAGGTGAGGCCTGTTTTCACTATAGGTGTCAATAACAGATAAATAACATGTGTCTCTGTGTTTGCAGGAGCCTTCCCAGCCCTCTACCCCAAGAGTTCACCTACCTCAACTCACCTACCCCAGGGCAGCTACAGCCTATATATGAAAATGGTGAGCCTTCCCAAATGGCCCAGGCCAACGATTGTGTCATGAAGTCTCCCTCCTTCTCTTGCAGTGAATGTTGTAAGTGGGGATGAGGTTTATTCACTGGCGTACTATAACCAGCCGGAGCAGGAATCAGTAGCAGGTGAGACATGGGGGAGTAAATTTGTCTCTGACGGAATGTCACAGCACTTGTCTTTTCTCCACAGCAGAAACCCTGGGGACACATATGGAGGACAAGGTAAGAGTCTCTATTGTTCTTTCTTCCATGTTTTCCCTGCTCTAGTCCTAATCTTTGCTTCCAGGTTTCCTTAGACATCTATTCCAGGCTGAGGAAAGCAAACATTACAGATGTGGACTATGAAGATGCTATGTAAGGTTATGGAAGATTCTGCTCTTTGAAAACCATCCATGACCCCAAGCCTCAGGCCTGATATGTTCTTCAGAGATCCTGGGGCATTAGCTTTCCAGTATACCTCTTCTGGATGCCATTCTCCATGGCACTATTCCTTCATCTACTGTGAAGTGAAGTTGGCGCAGCCCTGAAGAAACTACCTAGGAGAACTAATAGACACAGGAGTGACAGGGACTTTGTTATCAGAACCAGATTCCTGCCGGCTCCTTTGAAAACAGGTCATATTGTGCTCTTCTGTTTACAAGAGGAAACAAGATGGAATAAAAGAAATTGGGATCTTGGGTTGGAGGGACAGTGAAGCTTAGAGCACATGAACTCAAGGTTAGTGACTCTGCAGGACTTCACAGAGAGAGCTGTGCCCATCATTCAGTCCAAGTGCTTTCTCTGCCCAGACAGCACAGAACTCCAGCCCCGCTACTTACATGGATCATCGAGTTTCCACCTAAAATATGATTCTATTTATTTTGAGTCACTGTTACCAAATTAGAACTAAAACAAAGTTACATAAAAAGTTATTGTGACTCCACTTAATTTTAGTGACGTATTTTTGTATATATAGGCCAACCTATACCACATCCAAAATTATGTATCTATTACAGCCCCTAGAAGCTTTATAAATACAGTGTGTCTTCTTTTATTCACAAAATTTTTGAAATCGTGGTAATATGGTTTGAAACCTGTATCTTAATTATTTTTTTTTTAAATTGAGACAGGGTCTCACTCTGTCACTCAATCTGGAATGCAGTGGCACAATCTTGCCTCACTGCAACGCCTGCCTCTCAGGCTCAAGCAAACCTCTCACCTCAGCCTGCTGAGTAGCTGGGACTACAGGCACATGCCACCAAACTTGGCCATTTTTTGTCTTACGTAGAGACAAGATTTCACCGTTTTGCCCAGGCTGGTCTCAAACTCCTGGGCTCAAGCAATGTATTGAATTTTAAAATAACCAGGCACTCACTCTTATGAATTAATAAACATTTGGAGGTATATAAAGTAAAAAGTTAAAGTCTTTCCTGTAAGTTAACACAAATGTTAACTATTGTTAAAAACTTTACAGGTAGCTCTCTAGATATTTTTCTATTTTTGTATGTATACTTATGCATACATGTAAGTATATAAACATTTAGAAGTGTACCTATCTAACAAACTATTATGAAATACTTTCAAATCTGTAAATAGATCTATTATACTATTTTAAAAGTCTCTATAGTAGTGTGTTATATAGATAAATCATAACTTTTTTCTTTTTTTATTGTAGTAAATATGCACAACATAAAATTGATCATTTTAACCATTTTTAAGTGTACAATTCAGTGGCATTAAGTACTATCATAATATATTTTAATCCTTCTCATCACTGGTGGACATTAAGGAGACTCTCAAAAAATTCATATTATAAAAACAAAGTTCAAACAAATGTCTTTGTACTAGCATATTATGGCACTCCTGCTGGATTATCTGAAGGATAAATTTGTAAATCTAGTATTGCTAGATTATGCATATTAAATATTCTTGTTAAATAGTCTTCAATGTCTCTCAGGTAAGGCTGTATCAATTTATATCTTCACCAACAACGTCTGGGAAATCAGTTTGTGGGGTGTATTACTTAGTTTTCACATTGCTAATAAAGACATATCCAAGACTGGGTAATTTATAAAGGAAAGAGGTTTAATTGACTCACAGTTCCAAA